TTGAAAACCCTACTTGACAAAAAGGCAAGCTTGGGCAGCCCATTCGACCACCCAAGCTCCTACCCCCAAACATTAGACGCATTTTCCACGTGCTGCTGGGCACGTGCACATCAACATTCGTTTCCCTCCCAAAACGCGTCAATTCCAGGAGGCTCAGATAGGATCAGCTTTCACCTCCAAAAACGTGAGAAAACGCCTTCCTAAACCATTAGGCACTTCCCGAAGCCAGTGTGGGAACAAAAGGTGGGTCTGGGACCCGCAGCCCCCAAGAGAGCTCGAAGGTCCCAGAGAGAACACTGCCGGCTCCACCCTTCGAGGCCCAGTGTTTTGGGTCAGAAGCCCAAGTGCGAGCCTAACATCCGACTGAGTCACCCACTTTCATGACTCAGGCCTTGTGGCCCACTCGGCCGGGTGCTCGTCGGTCAAGAGGAAATCGGCCGAATGCCCGGGCCCGCGGAGGAGCGAGGTCGCCGAGCGCCCCTGGCGCCCTGCGCGGACCCTCGCAGAGCCCCATTTGCCAACGCCCGACGGACGCCGACCCCACGGCCGCGCCGAGGGTCCAGGATCGGCGGCTCCGAACCCGGGAGGACAGCGGGCCGGGGAGAGGCGGGCAGGGCGGCCGGTCCGCGCCCCTCGGGCCCTCGGGGCCGCGCTGACTCAGCGCCGGGCGGAGGCTGCGGGCTGACCAAGGCCGAGCCGTCGGGTGGGGACGCGTTACCTAGGAGACGCTCGAAGGTGCCGCTGCCTCGCCCCATGGCGACCTCCAGCCCAAACCCGACGCCGCGGGCGCTCCCCTGCTACGAGCTGGCGCGCCCCCCGACTTCCGCTTCCGCCTTTTCCCTCCAGTGCGCGCACGCGCACGTCACCGCGCCGGCCCTAGAGCCGCGAGGAGGCGGGGTCTTCCGCTCTCCCGCTAACGCTGCGCGCTAATTGGACGCGCCCTTGGAACAATGAGCCCTAAGAACCAATGAGAAGTCCGAAGGTGAGAACTATCCAATGAGAGTGGCCGGTGGGCGGGCCTTGAGCCGCGGCGCCGAGCTACGGGTGCCGGGTGGAGCGAAGCACGGAATGTGTCTCCTGCTGGGGGCCACGGGCGTCGGGAAGACGCTGCTGGTGAAACGGCTGCAGGATATCCTTCCGCGCGGGGACGGGACCGGGGCGTTTAGCTGCTCGGGTCCTTGACCGCTTCGCACAGGTGAGCTCCCGGGATGGGAAAGGCGACCTGGGGGAGCCGCCCCCGACACGGCCCACGGTAGGTGTCCGCCCCCGCGGGTGGAGTTGCGGTTGTTCTTTTTGCATCGTGGTTTTTCCTATAGGTGGGCACCAATCTTACTGACATCGTGGCACAGAGAAAGATCACCATCCGGGAGCTTGGGGGGTGCATGGGCCCCATCTGGTCCAGTTACTATGGAAACTGCCGTTCTCTCCTGGTGGGTTGTAATCCTATATGGGCTTCCTTTAGTACGTACCTCTGGTTGGTCTCATCTTGATAAGGCCTGTGCCGCGGATACCAGTATGGAGAACTGATGGCCACATGAGGACAGAGACGAGTGACACCAGGTCGTCTTCATAAAACTCGATTCCCTCTGCTTCTGCTTGTTCCCAAAGCTTTGTTTAAAGCTACTTTGGGCCGGGCGCGGTGGCTTACTCCTGTAATCCCAGCACTTTGGGAAGCTGAGGTGGGCGAATCACGAGGTCAGGAGATGGAGACCATCCTGACTAACATGGTGAAACCCCGTCTCTACTAAAAGTACAAAAAATTAGCCAGGCGTGGTGGCGGGTGTCTGTAGTCCCAGTTACTTGGGAGGCTGAGGCAGGAGAATCACTTGAACCCTGAACCCTGGAGGCGGAGTTTCAGTGAGCCGAGATCGTGCCACTGCACTCGGAGCGAGACTTCGTCTCAAAAAATAAATTAATTAATTAAAAAATGCAGTTTTGCTCTCCCAGTGCCAGGTCTGTGAGGCCCAGGGGAGGAAGTTTGGCAGCGGGGCATTGCTGCTGTCTTTTTCTTTTTCCCCAGTTTGTGATGGACGCCTCTGACCCCACCCAGCTCTCTGCATCCTGTGTGCAGCTCTTAGGTCTCCTTTCTGCAGAACAACTTGCAGAAGCATCGGTGCTGATACTCTTCAATAAAATGTACGCGTCCCTGAGCTGAGAGGGAGCACAGCACTGCTCTGATGGGGCACCTCTTTCTCTCCAGCGACCTACCCTGTTACATGTCCACGGAGGAGATGAAGTCATTAATCAGGCTTCCAGACATCATTGCTTGTGCCAAGCAGAACATCACCACGGCAGAAATCAGCGCCCGTGAAGGCACTGGCTTAGCAGGGGTGCTGGCCTGGCTCCAGGCCACCCACAGAGCCAACGATTGACTGCACGGCAGAGGCGCAGCTGGCCTGAGCTGGGGAGAGGTGGCAGAGGGCAGTATGGCTTTGCTGCCAATAGTTTCTTCTCACAGGGGCAGAATAACCCAAAGTAACCCTACATGATGGGGCTCTGTGCTGAGATGCAATGATGTGTAAACTGAGGCATGTGGAGATGGAAGTTGACATCTGGCCTCTGAAAAAAGTGTCCCCAGGGGCTAGGCATGGTGGCTCACACCTGTAATCCCAGCACTTTGAGAGGCCGAGGCGGGTGTATCACCTGAGGTCGGGAGTTCGAGACTAGCCTGACCAACATGGAGAAACCCTGTCTCTACTAAAAATACAAAATTAGCTGGGTGTGCTGGTGCATGCCTGTAATCTCAGCTACTTGGGAGGCTGAGACAGGAGAATCCCTTGAACCTGGGAGGTGGAGGTTGCAGTGAGTCGAGATCATGCCATTGCACTGCACCTGGGCAACAAGAGTGAAACTCCGTCTTAAAAAATATAAGAAATAAAAAAATAAAAACCTGTCCCCAGACTGGATGAGCAGGGCCTGCAGATG